GTATTTCAGTAAAGGTTAATTCACTACATAAAACAATGTGATTTTTTTCCTTTGAGGCACAGTTTAGTATTGTGATCAAGATTTCCCTGACTCTCCCAGCGGTCTGAATTTGGGTAAATCACTTCACTACCCCTTGACTCAAATTCCGTATTTATAAAACAGGTAAATACTGGTATTATCTTCTAAGAGTGTTGTGAGGATACGCAGATTTTTTAAAAAAGCAGTTAAAGCCTTTAAACAGTAATTATAAGCAGTTGTCATAATTATGCCGTTGTTAGACTTCTAGGTCAATGAATCAGAAAATTTAAATCTCAATGTTTGATTATAAAATCTGGTAACAGATGGGTGAAAAGGAACCTGGAATGGGTTTACTCTCCAGGAGTTCACATTTAACTTTTCTTTCCGAAGTTCCGTCTATTAACTCCTGTTCTATGAAGTGGTAGAAAAAGATGAGGTATTAATTTTCTTTCTTAACAAATATTTGAAGGCATAGTTGGTGTTGGCGAAGGGAGATGAGGAAGACATATGTGCTTTCTTATGATATTAAAACCTGGAAGACAATAAAAACGCTGATCAAATAATAAAAAGCGTTACCTATGGCGGAAAAGGAAGCTCAAATGTTCTTGTCAGGGGAAAACGACACAAAAACTGAAAGAGGGAAACAAAACAATTGCACAGGTGATATGCATTAGGGTTGTTAGGGATAATTTCTGCGCCCAAGGCTCTTATTAGTAATGAAATACGGTGTGAGGAGCTGAGATTCGTTCTGCAGTCTCAGTGTTAGTCGGAAAGTAACCCCTCCCTTCCCATAGAAACAGAACCGGACTGGCGGCGCGATTACACCTAAAACAAGTTGCAACCTCATTTCCCTGTAGGCACGCCTCTTTTATCTTAACCACGCCTCTTCATTCCCTAAGCACGTCGTAAGCAAAGGGAATATCGCGAGATCTGTACATTGTCTCTTTTCTGACGTTTTCAGCTGTGATAGTCGCTTTTGTTCTCGCGATATTTCCGGGTACGCGGGAGCCCCGGCGACCCGGGCTTCTGTGAAACATGGCGGTAGGCTGGGACCATAACACAAGGTAAAATACTGAAACACCGCTGGGTGCTGTTCCCTCGGTTGTTCCAGGGCTGTTTAGGGCGTAAATGCAATTGAGGGAACTGGGAGCCTGTCATGGGCTTGGCTTCCTGTCTTCATTGATCTCTAGAGAGCCGGTCGGACGGAGAAGCCGCTCCACCTCCCACGGGGGCGTTACTGGCAGGACCCTAGGCAACGATGCTACTGGGAGCTTCCCTTTGCCAGGTCCGGGTGCTTGTGTGCTATCCTGCAACTCGAAGGAGTTCAGGTGCTTCCTCGATCGCACCTGATTCTGACCCTTTGCTTGTCACAGTGCCCGGTTCCCAGGTGGTTTCTCCAGTCCGCAGGCGAGTAGGATCCCAATCGGTCGAGTCCCAGTCCTCCCGGATGTCAGACTCCCTACCCCCATTCAGACAAATGCCACATTCGTGGCAGCACGTTGCCCTCTGTCTCTTTAAGAGTCTTGGCCTTGCCCGGAAGGAGTTTCGCACAGTGCTTCGGAAAATGAGAAGGGGGCGGGGGAGGGCGAGATGCTGAGAGACAGGTTCGACTGTCACTACTTTTCCTCGGCGCAGGAAACCTTCCGAAGGCAACGTGTCAACTCGTGGTGGAGAATAGCCTTGTTTATCTGTAGTATATAGAGTTGACAGGTCATTGTTTGAGAAAACACGTTTAAATAACTTTCATTTATTCATTAATTTATTTATTCCTTAGCATGACTATATGAAGGAAGAGGAAGGTTTTCCTGAAGATGAGGCGACTGAATCGGAAAAAAACTTTAAGTTTGGTAAAAGAGTTGGATGCCTTTCCGAAGGTTCCTGAGAGCTATGTAGAGACTTCAGCCAGTGGAGGTACAGGTGAGTATCAGTTAACATTAAAAGTTCTGTAGTTCTGTTTTTCTTTTGTTGTTGGATTTCCCAGTTTCTCTAATAGCATTTACAACTATGGCTTTATTAACCATAATGGAATTCTCAGTATATCAAGATACATGGATGAAGTATGAATACGAAGTAGACAAGGATTTTTCTAGGTAATCATTTTTTTTCTTCTTGGAATACCTTTTAGGTACTAATGTTTAATATTTTGTCTTTCAGCAAATTAAGAATTAATATAGATATTACTGTTGCCATGAAGTGTCAATGTAAGTACACCTTCAACTTGCTGAATCCACATATGTAAAACTTCTAATTCTTTTTTCTATGCAGATGTTGGAGCGGATGTATTGGATTTAGCAGAAACAATGGTTGCATCTGCAGATGGTTTAGTTTATGAACCAGTAAGTTTGATTCACATGGTTTTTTGAAATACAATGCTAGTGATTATGTTTTCTTTCATTTCAGACAGTATTTGATCTTTCACCACAGCAGAAAGAGTGGCAGAGGTAATAAGAGAACAAAGTATTGTGGTCCATAGTCTGTAGTTCTAAATTATTGCTTCTTATTTAGGATGCTGCAGCTGATTCAGAGTAGGCTACAAGAAGAGCATTCACTTCAAGATGTGATATTTAAAAGTGCTTTTAAAAGTACATCAACAGCTCTTCCACCAAGGTGAGATCTGTATTTTAAATGTGCAACTGTTTTGTGCTTTAAATAATATATCTTATTTTAACAGAGAAGATGATTCATCACAGTCTCCAAATGCATGCAGAATTCATGGCCATCTATATGTCAATAAAGTAGCAGGGAATTTTCACATAACAGTGGGCAAGTATGTTCTTTTCACTTACTGAAAATACTTTAACTACTTTAATAATTGTTTTTTCTCCTTTCAGGGCAATTCCACATCCTCGTGGTCATGCACATTTGGCAGCACTTGTCAACCATGAATGTAAGCAGATTCTGACTTTTTTTCAGTAAAGACTGCTAAGTTGTTTTTATTTTTTGCCTTTTAGCTTACAATTTTTCTCATAGAATAGATCATTTGTCTTTTGGAGAGCTTGTTCCAGCAATTATTAATCCTTTAGATGGAACTGAAAAAATTGCTATAGATCGTAAGTATTTAATAATTATTGTTGGATTTTACTGAATTGATAAAAAGTTTTTTTTGTATTCTAGACAACCAGATGTTCCAATATTTTATTACAGTTGTGCCAACAAAACTACATACATATAAAATATCAGCAGACACCCATCAGTTTTCTGTGACAGAAAGGGTAAGTTGAATCCAACCGGTAAAATAATTTGGTATTTCTCCCCTTCCTTTTGCCTCCCTTTTAGGAACGTATCATTAACCATGCTGCAGGCAGCCATGGAGTCTCTGGGATATTTATGAAATATGATCTCAGTTCTCTTATGGTGACAGTTACTGAGGAGCACATGCCATTCTGGCAGTTTTTTGTAAGACTCTGTGGTATTGTTGGAGGAATCTTTTCAACAACAGGTTAACAACCATTTCCTTTTTGTCTAATTTCTAATTAAAAGCATAAACTTATTGTTTATTACAGGCATGTTACATGGAATTGGAAAATTTATAGTTGAAATAATTTGCTGTCGTTTCAGACTTGGATCCTATAAACCTGTCAATTCTGTAAGTGGTGTAGTATACATGGTGCTGATCTCTTTGGTCTTTTTTTCCCTCCTTTTCTCCTTAGGTTCCTTTTGAGGATGGCCACACAGACAACCACTTACCTCTTTTAGAAAATAATACACATTAACACCTCCCGATTGAAGGAGAAAAACTTTTTGCCTGAGACATAAAACCTTTTTTTAATAATAAAATATTGTGCAATATATTCAAAGAAAAGAAAACACAAATAAGCAGAAAACATACTTATTTTAAAAAAGAAAAAAAAGGATAAAAAAACCCAAACTGAAATTCTATATACGTTGTGTCTGTTACAAATGTCGTAGAAGAAATCATGCAGCTAAACGATGAAGAAGCCCAACTGGAGTGTTGCTTTGAAGATGACGCCTTCTTATATTTTCATAGCAAATGGGTGGTATCAAAATCAGACATTGCTTCTTGCTGATAAAAAGCCTGAAGGAAATAAGTGAAACTACATCTATGGGAAAAAAAAAAACATTGAGAAGTGCAAATGTTCGCATCCTTTTGTTTTTAAAAGATATGATGTCAGAATAAAATGTGGAAAACATACGGAAAACTAGTCTAGACTTTAAAGAATTGTGATCAGGTCACATTGTTAATAAAAAAAAAAAACGGGCTAGTCCCTATGTTATAGCCATATTAATGTTAAGCCATATTGACAAGACCAGTTATCCAATAATTTGGTCTTAAAAAGTAACTACTTTTCTTTGAACTCTGGTTATTGACTTATCTAACTGTTGAAGATAGAGTCTTAGAAGACTAAGGTAAATTCTCACAGGGGCAGATATGTAGGTGTTATGTAACTAGGGTGTCATTCACAAATGGTATAGTAGAATCTTATACACGGAAAAGAAAGCACATTTTTTTAAAAAAGATGCCAAGTTTTTTAATCTAATCATTATATTATTGGTGTATTTTGGGCAACATAGGGTGAGTTATAAAAAGATCCGCTACTGATAGTGAAAATTACCGGTTTGTAAAACATTAAGAGAAAAAATAGGATATTTTATACATGTGGTGAGTGGAGAACAGGGTAACTTTAAATGAAAGTGTAAGGCAAATTGTAAGCACCACAAGATATATCAGATTTGAGAGGTGCCATGTTAAACATTGTCCATTAAACTATAAAACTGTATTATGAAGTATTTGCATTCAGGGTGTCCTGAATATGATTGATTCTGTATTAGATTGTGTTCTAACTTTCTTACTATTTAAGGATTGGTTCTAAATCTTCACATTATAAAAGATTAAAAACAGTGAGAGGGAGCTATCACACAGGTACTATTAAAAGCTGTATTTGGAATATGTGTACCAATATCAGTTTTCCTTTTGTAGTACTGAATGGCAGTAGAAGAATCAGCAGCCAATCCTCAAAGTTTAAATCATTTAAGGAAATGGGGAAACAAAATTCCAGGTAAATAACAAGACTGAAAAACTAGATTTAAAATAGTGGTTTTAGAAAACAGGATATCACAAGTAACAGTTTTTCAAATGGATTTTTTTAAAGATAAATTTATGAAAACAGGATAAACAATATAATGGAGAGAAGGAGAAATAGTGATGGGTCTGTTTTGCAGTAAAGTTTATGCAGAATGACGTTTTGCAGAAAATAACAGAAGCATCACTTTAAAAAATATATCATTAAGAGCCATGACGTTAACTGATGAAAATAAGTGATATAACATACTTTGAAAGATTTTTAAACAGAAAATTCTGAATCGTGAATGAGCCTTCTCTAGGTTTTAATTTTTTTTCTTCAAATTATTTCCAACAAAGTTTGGCTATAAACTAACACCATCTATCCACAGGAATTTTAATAGGAAAGGATTAGAATTGTAGACTGATTGTTGGTCCTTTAAGTATGCTTGGAAGAAAATTCAATCGAGTTTCAAGGCTTTTTCTAAATGGGAGGGAGAACAATATTGATTTAGGATTATTTTCTTTCATTTAGGATTAGAACAGTTAAGTGCCTTTAAAAAGGACTTTAAAAATTATTTTGATACTTATATATGATTTTTAATTGTTTTCGTATTTTCCAAATACCATATTAAAATTTTAATGAAATTTATCTCCTATGAAAGGAATTTCTTTAAAGCAAAATTCTGCTTTGCCTTTGATTTCCATTTTAAAAGTTAAAGGCTTCCATCTGAAACTCCTCAAATAGAGTCAGATTTTTGGCAATGGAAGTATTAAAATTCCGATCAGCCCTTTGGACGATGAAGTTTACCTGCATATTAGGATTTGTTAGGAGTTTTTGGCCTCACCAAGTGATTCTTTTCTATTGCAGAGAGCACTTTACTCACCTACCTGTTATGCAACTTTCCCTATGCCTGGAGGTGCCTCCAGCCAGGATACCCTACTTTGTTACCCAATTCTCCTTTTTGTTTTACAAGAGTATTCATAATATCTATATGTTTATATTCCAGACTACATATTTAAAAATGAGATCTCAAATTATATGAAATGGATTTTTAAATACTGTGTTTGCATACATTGACCTATAAAGAAGATTAAATATTTAGGTGAATAATTCCCTGCTGCAGTATTTGTACACTTCAGACTACCTCTTAGGAAAAGCTTAACTTAGTATTGCAAAATTCCCTTTCTCTTTTTTTTTTTAAGAGATGGGGTCTCGCACTGTTGCCCAGGCTGAAGTGCAGTGGCATGATTGTAACTCACTGCATCCTCGAACTCCTGGGTTCAAGCAATCCTCCTGCTTCCATCTGCTGAGTAGGTAGGACTACAGCCATGCACCAACAAACCTGGCTAATTCTTTTTCATTTATATAGTTAGTATCTTGCTGTGTTGTTCAAGCTGGACTCCAACTCCCGGACTCAAGTAATCCTCCCACCTTAGTCTCCTGCATTGCTGGAATTATAGGCACGAGCCACTGCACCTGGCACCCAAATTACTTCTAGTTCTCAAGTTAGATGATTAATATCACACTTTTCTCATGTATGTTTTATGATAGCATTGAATTTTTATAATTAAAAATTTACTAATGCAAACAAGATTTACAGTCTTTAATACAATCTTAATTTTGGAATTCATGAAGGAATGACTAAGTTCTAATTTTTTTTTTTTTTTTTTTGAAACTGAGTCTCGCTCTGTCGCCTAGGCTGGAGTGCAGTGGTGCAATCTCAGCTCACTGCAACCTCCGTCTCCCGGGTTCAAGTGATTCTCCTGCCTCAGCCTGTTGAGTAGCTGGGACTACAGGTGCGTACCACCAAGCCCAGCTAATTTTTTTATATTTTTAGTAGAGACGGGGTTTCACTGTGTTAGCCAGGATGGTCTCAATCTCCTGACCTCATGATCCGCCCACCTTGGCCTCCCAAAGTGTTGGGATTACAGGCATGAGCCACTGCCCCTGGACAGATCTAATTTTTTAATAGTGTAAGAGAGATACACTGTGCATTCCATCTATGTCCTGAGTTAGTAATTCAAGTACCAAAAAGTAATTTAATATGAAACTCCTTGAAAATTCAGAGCTTACACTTGAATTCAAAATGCCTATTTTTGATTGTTTAAAAGTTACTTAAACCTGAGCTTTAGGACCTTTAAAATCTCAGCATGCCTTTTAAGCTAGTACTTTTCCTGTTTTGAGCTCTAGCAAACCTTCAGCAAGCCAAGGTGGTAGCCCTTTTTCAACACAATCAAAATAGAGAGGTCACCAGTTGTTTACTACCTTATGGTAAAATGCCCGGATCAAGATCCATGTATCCCCCCCATATTGTGATGATGCAATCAAAGCATAGTTTTTTTCTACTTTCTGAAATATTACTGATGAAATCACTTTACATTTAAGAGGAGAAAACAGACTGCCTTGGATTTTTTTTTTGTCTTGAGAGAAAAAACAAAATATTTAGTATTGCAAGCATAAACATTTGGACTCAATAAATGACAAATTATGAAACTTTTTTTGTCTTTTTAATACTAGGAGAAAAT